TGTGCCGTTGATCTCCTGAACTCTTTTCATCTTGCACAACTGAAACTCTGTACCCACTCAGCTGCCCCCCACCCCCTCTCCCTCCCATACTTGGCAGCCACCATTCTACTTTCTGTCTCTGAATTTTTTTTTTTTTTTTTTTTGAGATGAGGTCTCTCACTCAAGCTGGAGTGCAGTAGCACAGTCTCAGCTCACTGCAACTTTTGCTTCCCAGGCTCAAGTGATCCTCCTACCTCAGCCTCCTGAGTAGCTGAGACCACGGGCGTGCCATGACTCCCGGATAAGTTTTTGTTTTTGGTAGAGTTGGGGTTTTGCCCTGTTGGCCAGGCTGGTCTCTAACTCCTGACCTCAGGTAATCTGCTTGCCTTGGCCTCCCAAAGTGCTAGGATTACAGGTGTGAGCCACCACCTGGCCTCTGCCTCTGAATGTGACTGCTCTTGGTACTTCATACAAGTGGAATCATACGGTGTCTGTCTTTTTGTGACTGGCTTATTTCATTTGGCCTGTGTCCTCCAGGTTTATCCCTGTTGTGTGTTTTTCCATTCCTATCACACGGTGTCCTTTCCTATCAGTTCCACATTATAATTAGGAAGTCGCCTCCAAAGCTCTGAGCCTGCTGTGTACTCCACCGTGTGTCCTGCTTGCACCTCAGCCCATGGCACATAGCAGGAGCTCCACAAAGAGTGACTGAACGGAATCTCCAGTTCCAACCCCAGTCTGTCTTTCCAACCTAATCTCGACTGGTCCCCTCTTGACTAGCTTCTTATAGCTGCGGCAATAAGTTACCACAAGCTTGATATTTAGAACAGCAGAAATTTATTCTGTTACAATTTGGGATGCTGGAAGTCCAAAATCCAGGTGGCAGCAGAGCCCTGCTCCCCTGCAGAGGCCCTAGGGCAGAATCCCCGCCTTGCTTCTTCCAGCCCCAGGGGCTCCATGGCTGGGGGCTGCATCCCTCCCCCTCCTCCGTCTTCGTCTTCACATGTTCTTCTCTGTGTTCTCCTCTCTTTCTCTTATATGGGCACTTGCCATCAGATTTAGGGTTCACTCCAGTCATCCAGGATGATTTTATCTTGAGATTCTTAATTATGTCTCCAAAGACTCTTTTTTCAAATAAAGTCACATTCACAGGTTCTGTGGATCAGGACATGGACCTATCTTTATGGCAGCCACAATTCCACCCCACTACACCCTCTGAGAACCCTGTCCCCCAGCTGATCTGGCCTGGTCACGATCTCTGGACCATAGGGCACGCTTTTCACCAGGCTCTGTGGGTGTTGTTGTTGCTCCTCCGCTCCCCTGGAGGTCCTGCTTTTTTTCCTTGAACACTGCGATCCCCTGCTCTCCCATTCCCTCTCCATGGGTCCTCTGACTGCTCCAGGGGAGAGGGACTCCCTTCCTCTTGGAAAGCTTCCTGCTGCTGCTCGGGTGCAGCTCGCTTGCCCCTTCCAGAGGCCCTGTGGGGTCTCTCGTCTGCACCTCCACACGGCCCTGGAAGCGGAGCCTGTGTTCCTGCTTCCCTGTGTTCCCTATGGTGCCAGTGACATGAGTATAGAGACTCTGGGAATACGTGTGGGGGATAATAGGGACCCGGAAAGTGGGCTCAGACACATACTGATATTATCAAAGTGAAGGCAAATAGTAGACCTGCAGTCATAGTCACCCTCAGTTGTAAGAATACATATGTGTGGATATAGGCAGGGAATTTAAATTTGCTTTTTGTTTTTGGCAGGGAGCAGGTGTTAAATCTAATGAGCTTACATACCAAGTGGGTTTAAAGAACAATTGACAACCCCAGAGACATGCAGGGCCTGGAATCAAACAACAGGCTGGCTGCACTGCTCAGAAGGTCAGAGTCAAGGTCCTGGCTTTATCCCGCTGAGGGCCACACCATCTCTTATGTGACCTCTGGAGTAATATAAGTGTCACAGGAAGGGCCTGATCCCAGAAGGTTTGAGTTTCCGGTAAAAGCGTCAGGGCTGCCTCTGGTGGTGGATCTCTCTGCGCGTCTTTTCCAGCCAGCATCCCCCCGCACATGGCTTCTGCTCCCCGGCATCTCCAGCTTCCTCGCCAATTCACTAAGGCTCCAGCCCCAGCCTGACTGGCTGGCCTTGCGGTTTGAAGGTCTGTCATCATCCAGCTGCCTTGGACTCTTTAAATGACCCAGTGTGGATATCTTATTTTTCAGATTGATCGTGTCCTGTGCTGAAGATGTTTCCGGAACAACAGAAAGAGGTATGTCATCACAAATCCAAAAATAAATAACCAGAATATTTCTTTGTTTATGATGCCATTACAGGAATTTGTAAGTGTCTGGGTTCGAGATCCTAGGATTCAGAAGGAGGACTTCTGGCATTCTTACATTGACTATGAGATATGTATTCATGTAAGTATGTAGTCAGTAGAAATAGTAATTTTGTAAGACTCATTTTTCTACTTTCTCTGTACAGACTAATAGCATGTGTTTTACAATGAAAACATCCTGTGTACGAAGAAGATATAGAGAATTCGTGTGGCTGAGGCAGAGACTCCAAAGTAATGCGTTGCTGGTGTAAGTGATTTAGAGTATACTGTGGAGACTTTATTTAAAAACATTGTTTTTTCTTTCTCCTAAGACAACTGCCAGAACTTCCATCTAAAAACCTGTTTTTCAACATGAACAATCGCCAGCACGTGGATCAGCGTCGCCAGGGTCTGGAAGATTTCCTCAGAAAGTGAGTGTCCAGAAACTTTTGTGGCCAGACAAACCAATTATTTTTCCTTTTTTTTTTAATATAGAGTCCTACAGAATGCACTTTTGCTTTCAGATAGCAGCCTTCACCTCTTCTTACAGAGCCATCTGAATTCAGAAGACATTGAGGCGTGTGTTTCTGGGCAGACTAAGTACTCTGTGGAAGAAGCAATTCACAAGTTTGCCTTAATGAATAGACGTTTCCCTGAAGAAGATGAAGAAGGAAAAAAAGAAAATGATATAGATTATGATTCAGAAAGGTATTTCCTTGCATTTTGATTTAATGTATATGTTTTATTATTTTCCCCCTCTCTTCTTTTCCAGTTCATCCTCTGGGCTTGGACACAGTAGTGATGACAGCAGTTCACATGGATGTAAAGTAAATACAGCTCCGCAGGAATCCTGAAAAATAATTCTAATGTTACTATCTTAGGAATAGCAAATTATGTCCAGTCATAGAGAAGAAAGCTTCATAATAATACATTCTTACCTAAAGCTCACTGTCATGATGTTAGGTATTTAAATTCTTAAAGATGTTGGGTTGTTTATTAGTGGTATTTTTATGTTGTCTTATTTTAGGTAAGCTTCTGTGTAAAGCTAAAAATCCTGTGAATACAATACTATCCTTTACAGGCAGACATTATTGGTAAACAAGATCTTGCCCTCCAATGAAATGACTTACATGTTTTAAAAAACCGAGTTGGTTTTATTGAATTTAAAAAGATAGGTAACTAAGTAGCATTTAAAATCAAGATAGAGCATTCCTTCTTGTATCAGTGGGGCAGTGTTACCATAAACACGGTGTATATGTTGTTAAACCCTATGAAGAGTAACAGTGTAGACCAGACTGCCTCTCTCAGATATGTGCCTGATATTTTGTGGATACCTCCCCTGCACTGGCAAAACACTATGCTTTTGGGTGTTAGACTGAAATATTTTAAGAGTATTTAACCTTTCCAGTATTCTGTTTCACGCTTAGATGGAAATGTATCTTATGAATAGAGACATATTAAAATAATGTTTACATCTTAGAAAAAACATAGATAGTGCTAGTAATATTACTTATAACTGTAATATATAGATTCAGAAATACATTTTCATTATCCAAAATCAGCTTCAACAAATGGTTTCTGGAGACAAATAATTTGTTTTCATTATCATTGTATAATCAGGTTAATGATTTATTTTTTGACTAAATGTGCAATTTCTTATCACTAGATAACTTTCAGTATCAGTGGTGGTTACTTATTACTTAAATCAGAGGAAGGATTTTATAAAGATTAATAAATTTAATTTTACCAATAAATATTCCCATAATTTAGAAAAGGATGTCGACTTGCTAATTTCAGAAATAATTATTCATTTTTAAAAAGCCCCTTTTAAAGCATCTACTTGAAGATTGGTATAATTTTCATAAAATGTCTTTTTTTTTAGTGTCCCAAAGATATCTTAGATAAACTATTTTGAAGTTCAGATTTCAGATGAGGCAACATTTTCTTGAGATAATTACCCAAGTTTCATCCATGTTGAATGGTACAAAATATTTCTGTGAAACTAACAGGAAGATATTTTCAGATAACTAGGATAACTTGTTGCTTTGTTACCCAGCCTAATTGAAGAGTGGCAGAGGCTACTACAAAAAGCAACCTTTTCATTTTCACTAAGAGTTTAAAAGCTATTGTATTATTAAAAAGTCTTTACAATGCTTGTTTCAAAGAACCAACAGAAAAAAAAGCTAAGAAAACTGAGAACTAACATTAAAAAAATTAAATTTAGAATAAGAATGATTTCTTTAATTTGTCCTTTTTTTCTTTGGTCTAAAACATTATTAAATTTTTGTAAATATTTTGATTTAATGTGTCTTAGATCCTCATTATTTTAATACAGGAAAAGAAAAGATTTAGTAATTTCTTACCATGCTAATATGTAAAGTTCATGCCATCCAGGCATTTAAGAGCGATCCTCATCCCTTCAGCAATATGTATTTGAGTTCACACTATTTCTGTTTTACAGCAGTTTTGAAAAACACATACTATGCCACCAATTGTCATATTATTTTTAGATGATGTAACATAGCCATCAAAATTAATATTATGTAATGCCTAATACTTAGTATGTAAATGTCACGAGATCATTTTTACATTAAACGTGAAAAAAAATCAACTTTGCCGGATCACTTATTTTATACAAGAGAATATATTCTGCCTTAGACCCAAACTCAGTGTTTTTTATTTTTTATGAGGAAATTT